AGTTTAATAAATCCTCCTTGTACCTTACCCAGCTTCTGTATTTCTTTAATCAAGGGAGAAGAATTATCTAAAAGGACAGTTGCCCAATGGGCTTGAGCTGATGATAGTGGCAAAGAATTTCATTTTTTAAAAATGCATACCACCTGCCCTTTATAAAAAAATTTAAACCCTAATGTATTTAATTTTATAATTCATAAAAATTTAAATATTGGAACTAAGAACAGAGCAAAGCAAAGGGAAAAAGCACTCCTTTGTTTTCAAATTGCACAAACTGTCCCTGGAGATTCTGATAGTCTCTCATCTCTCTTAACTATCACTGTAAACAACATAGAAAGCATAAGACTGCAAGAAGTCAGTTATACACAAAACAAAATGAAGCACAGTGGAATTTTCTCTTTCTTTATCTGTATATTTCTGAAGTTGGTAAAGCAACTATCTTCTCTATTTTACAGAAGAGAAAGCTGAGACCCAAAAAGCTATTCATAGTGATAGAGCTAGAACTAAAACTCAGATCTCCTCATCTCAGCCCAGTCTTCTCAGTAGCTCAGACTGCTTTCTATAATGAACAAGAAAGAATAATTAGGGATTTGTATTTTGGCACAAAACAGTATCAAATTTTTATTGTAAAAATCCACAAATCTGACATTTTATCTTTTATTCTAGCCAGGATGTATTCTTCATTTGCATGTGTGTGTTTCTCTTAGAAAGTGGTGCTCTCAAACCTTTCAAAGCACAGAATTTATTGTACCCTCTTTATTTTTACCAAATTGAAACGTTTCAGGATTTCAGAAGCAAAGTGCAATCCAATTGTGGCTGGAGTTTTCCTGATAGAGGATCCGGGTGGTTCCCTCCCCTCCAACTTCTGGCTACTGCCCTTTATTTCCTTTGTGCAATAGAATTCCCTGAAACAGATTATGTCGTAATTATACTGATTTAGTCAGGATAATGGGAAAAGCGACAAATCGGATTTATGTATTAGGTATTATGGAGCTTTCTTTAGCACTCTCCTCCAAGTTTAATCTCTGACATGTGTGATATAGTAACTTTCTGTCTCTGAGAAGCAGTTTGGACCCAGCTGAAAAATTTTATTTATGGAGACTTGTAATCAGCCTGATATACAGAGAACACTCTGGACTGGAAATATAGTCAGGTACCAAGGTCTGCTAATTTGGCCATTGCCAGTGATTCAAAACCACCTCCCCACCCTGAGTAAAAGATTTGATATGAATATGAATGCTATGAGTCTCCTGGTGATGTTTTGGGTGTATATGTTCCTGTGTGTGTTTGGAAATCATAGAGGGTATTTACCTTGAGGGCTCTTTTGTTGACCTTATTTATTTGAAATTCTTATTTTATTTGTAATGGCATATGTATATTTTTGTGATGCTACATGCAATCTCTGTGTATACTTTTTGTATATATGTATACATATTTGTAAATATATTGGTATGCAGTGATACAGTATGTGTATATTATGTACCCATACCCATTGTGGGCTGAATTTATTTAAGTTCTGTGAGGACATCCTAGTGGCATTGTTCATGCTGCTGTAATTAGGTTGTGGCTGTATCTCATTCATAAGCCTCTATTTTGAGAGGCTTGTGTTTGGATAAAATGGGCTAATTTGGAGTTGAAATTAGGATATGAAGATCTTAACAGAAAGCTAGATATTTATTCTTAGCTTTAAAATCACCTGCAAATTTTTATTTAAACTGATGATAAATTAGTGATATAACCTGAAAAACCTAAGTATGTGAAACTGAGACACCAGCAGATTCTTAGGCTGTAGTAGTCCTTTATTTTCTTGATCCATATTTAAGTATTATTACTGAGTAGTAAATTATGTATATTGGGGCTTAATAGAGAGGCTGTGGAAAAAAATTGCTTTAATCACATTTAAAAACATAGGAAAATGTCCATTAAATAGGGGAAATATATTCCCAGTTGTCATTTTTATGCCTCATACTGAATTTTGATTTTGGAACAATTCTTTTTTCATCAGTGTTTTATGTGTCTCTATGAGGCAGAAAAGGGGGCATTAGCTAAGGGATGGCCTAACCTAAGTAGGATAGGATTTAGTGAGGAACGGGAGGTTGTTAATTTGTATATTTGCAGCAGCTATGATTAATTTAGTCCTGTCTTGGCATTTCCGGCTACAGATTTTTTCTTACTGGACTTGCATATCAAAGGTGAGTAGGCTCATCTGAGAAAATGCTTCCACTGAATAAAATGCCTTCACTCGTATTGCTGTGTCTCTATGAGACCACTTGTGTTCTGCAAGTTGATGATATATTCGCACATGAAGTAGAGTTTTTAATATTAGATGCATGGTGTGCTATAAAAATCTGGGCCTTCAAACCTCTCCCAAGGATGATAGGGTTGGGGAGGATAAGAGGATAGTAAATACGTGCAATGCCAATTTGTGAACCTATAGAATGTTGCCAAGTATCAATGTTTGGTTACTTCAGTTGACATATTTATTTGCATGAAAGAGTGTAGGAGATGTTTAATATACACTTAAATACATTCACTGCAGAAATTAAGTAGAGGTTATTTTTGCATGATAAAATATAACTGCAAAGCAACTTTTTACACCGTATTCTTTGGAAGATTAAATCTATCTGATCCAATATTATCTTAAAATAGAGAAATTATCTCAGGAGTCTGTTTTACCACCCAAAAAAATGTTACATTTGCTGATTCATTATATTTTAAATAAAACAGCCAACTATTCATAAGACTTTTCAATTATAGTATTAAATTCAGAAATAATTATAACAGCATTTTTCTTGAATAAATATTAAAATTTGGTAATTTATTATTTCTGAAAAATCAGTGAAAACATCCATAGGATCTGATGGTTTGTTGTTTGAATAACCAAATCATTGTTTTTGCACTGGAGAGTAGTAGAGCAGATATTATACCATTTAAAATTCATGGAACTGACTCAGGCTCCTTGTGGATATTAATTTGAGGACAGTAGTGGTAATCAAAAGTACAGTAGAAAACACTTGACATTGTGAATGTGACCTCTGACCCCAACCGTTGTAAAGCCAATAACTTTGAGGGTGAATAAGGTAACACTTGCTTAGAAAACCCAGCCCTTTCCCCCAGTCTCCTGCGCTCTTATACATTGATACTTTACAACTATTTTTGCTGTACCTCTCAGTCTTTCCTGGATAATGGGACCACTTAAAAAAAAAAGTGATTCATCTTCCTCAAACTAGAATTTCAAAGCCTAATACTACACTATGTTCCAGCTTCACTGAGTTTTGAACAAAAAGACTTAAGCATGCCTTGTGTTTAAGGAAAAATAATTGATGTGTGAATGGAATCAATCACCTATTGACGGGAAGGGTGTCAGGATGATGTAGGGTGATATGCCTTTAATTGGATAAAGAGAACTGTATTAAGTATAACTAATTTAATAACTGATTGAAGCACCATTCTTAATTTTAAAATATTTTTGTTAATTTCTTTTGTGGTTTTAAAAATTAATAATTTTTTTTTTTTTGAGATGGAGTTTTGCTCGTTGCCCAGGCTGGAATGCAATGGCGCGATCTCAGCTCACTGCAACCTCCGCCTCCTGGGTTCAAGAGATTCTCCTGCCTCAGCCTCCCAAGTAGCTGGGATTACAGGCGTGTGCCACCACGACCAGCTAATTTTGTATTTTTAGTAGAGATGGGGTTTCACCATGTTGGCCAGGTTGGTCTCGAACTCCTGACCTCAAGTGATCCACCCGCCTCGGCCTCCCAAAGTGCTGGGATTACAGGTGTGAGCCACTGTGGCCGGCCTAAAAAAAATTCTTTTTAATAGTTATCAGACTACTTTAACCAGTGCCATGTTTAAACATACTTGGACAATAGACTCAGTTTTTTTAATAGTTTGAAGTACATTATATTAAAACTACAAACTCACTTATTCAAGCCTAAATTTCATCATAGACTATAAATTGGGTATCAATTTCCTATTTTGGTGGACAATTCCAGTCTGTCTACTACGACAATCATCTTTTTAGGTGTAATATTGTTTAAGACATAGGTAATTTTAGGTTTTATACTTTTCTCCTAGGCTTATGGAATGAAAGCTAATAGGATATCACTTTCAGAATGAAATAGGGAATTATGGCTAGCCTTCTTATAGGGCTGCCGTAAATGATACTTAAATGTTTGTTATATCACTGATTTTCTTTTCTCTTCTGAAGCTGTTGTGAATGTCCACTTTGCCATGATTAAAAGTTGAGATTTGTAAACATTACAATTTGAACCATAAATTTTCTCAAACATGAAATCAGTATGAATAAGTATAAAATTTGAAATGATCATACATGAGAATCCCAAAAGTAAATACTTCCAAACCATAGAGGGATAACCACTGTATTTTTAAAAAGCTTATTTCCACCCTTAAAGAAGCATGCTACTAATTGCTTTTTTTCTAAATTAAAACTATGTACTGTGGTAAATTAAAAATCTGCAGGAAAAATTGCTTAGTGTTTTAGCACAATAAGAATTTTTATTACTCAGGAGTTGGAGACCAGTCTGGGCAATACAGTGAAACCCTGTCGCTACTAAAATACAAAAAAAAAAAAAAAAAAAAAAAAATTAGCCAGGCATGGTGGTGTGCGCCTGTAATCCCAGCTACTTGGGAGGCTGAGGCAGGAGAACTGCTTGTAACCTGGGAGGCGGAGGTTGCAGTGAGCCGAGATCGTGCCATTGCACTCCAGTCTGGGTGACAGAGCAAGACTCATTCTCAAAAAAAAAAAAAAAAGGAATTTTTATTACTATTTCCTGAAGAATGGTTTTTGTTAACTTGTTACTGTATCATTAAAAAGACCTTCTAATGGTTCAGTACAATAATCTAGAACTTGATTTATGTGGCTTTTTATAGTTATCTGAATGCATTCCTTTTGCCACATAGACCATATGGCTAGTTCTCCAACTTTTTTGCTTATTTTTAATAAACCTTGCTGTTCAACAATCAGAGAAACCTTTAGATTTTGGATGATTCTTCCAGTTGAGGTAGAAACATCTTAGATAATAGGAAAGGCAAATACAAAGTCCTAACATTTTCATAGTAGAGTTTACAAGTAAAATAACTTATCCATATAGGTTATCTTCGTTGTGTAGCACCAGTATAAATAGTGATTTCATTAATCATTGAATCAGATGAAGCAGTTATAAATCACTTTTTACTTTGTGCTAAGAATTATTGTAATTTCAGGACACTTTATTATTTCCTCTGAGCAGTTTCCATTGGAAGGTTGAGTTTCCCTTTTTTAAGTTCTAATCATCACTAAAGGTTAAGATAATCAAATAGGAGTTAAAATAAGTTATGTTTGATCTTTTTCCCTTGAAAATAATGCTGAACTTATTGTCTACATTCTGATTATTAGGCAGAAATGCACTTGTTTAAATCATAGAAGTAATTCATTTGGAGGATATAATTACTCGATTTTCTAGTGGTGTGAAATACTTTTTAACAATTGTGCTTGTCTGTAACTGAAATGTTATAGAATTTTAACACTATAGGGATTATAGAGTTATATTAGCTCTCCTCAAGAGACTGAAGCACAATATTTTTCATGTAACAATTCTTATCCAAGTGCTGCTAATCTGTCGTGCAAATAATGAAGCTATTTGGTTGCCTATTTAGCTATTCACAAATCACTGTAATCTTTGAAACAATCTTGTCGTTCATTTGTATTAATATTTGGATATTGTGAGTTAATACTTTAGAAAAAAATCCATCAACTCAGCCCCGTTAGCAAAACTGTTTGGATTCATAGTTTTTATATGTGTTAACAGTAGAATAAATTTTGAAGGGGCTATTTACTACCAATGACTAAGGGGAAAATTATACTGTCACTATCATTTGACTTGAACATTTGTGGTATTGTAAAAGTCTTGTCAGTTGTGTTCTAAATTGCTTAAGCCATACGTTCTCTTAAACAGGATGTTTTTTTCTTCCTTTCCAGCAGCCTTTTTCTTCTTTGTCTGTTATGGTTAATACTCCATAGATTTTAGAAATTGAGAAGTTCTTGAAACATTTTATTTTCTTGAGTTCATCACTTTTGACTCTTGTATGAGATGTGATTTGTCATAAAAGATAGCCTTCCACTACTTCACTAAATGAATTTCAGAGTAAACACTGTGATTCTGCAGAGCGGATTCAGTAGGCTTTCCAATGTTTTCTCCTGCTATACAGTGCCTACCACCTTGAGGGCACTTCAGTACTAGAGGATGAAAACTGAAACGTTGTTTTGATGTTTATTGAATAACGAGATTAGAGAATATTTGATTTTTGTTGTCAGTGTATTAAAGAAATTTTCACATTGATAAATGTTCTCTAGGAATGTGTCTACATTCATCAGGTGTGAACTCTTGTACATGAATTTTGTACCTTGAATCCACATATATATTAAGTGTATCATCAATATAAAAATAAACATTATTTGCTTAAAGTTTTTGGTACTTTTTCGGTATTGACAGCTGAACTGTTAGGGTTTGCTTCATTCAAATATCTCAGAGGCTTTGAACTATCTTGGGGTTGATGCTTCTTGTTAGTTTGTCAATGTTTGAATCCTGGTTTTGGTTTTTTCCCTGCCCTGCTCCTGCAGGTCAGAACTGGAACACGCGAGGGAAGGGACTGTTGAAGAATTGGGTGGAATCTGCTTATTCTTGGGCTTGTGTTGAGTCTGGGGATGGAACCAGAGTTCCTTAAGGTGGAATGGCTGGCTTGGCATTGACGAGTTCAGGGACCTGACTTAGGGTACTGATTTGGACCGTGACTTTTTGTTTGAGATAGAGTTTCGCTCTTGTTGCCCAGGCTGGAGTGCAATGGCGCGATCTTGACTCACTGCAACCTACACCTCCCGGGTTCAAGCGATTATCCTGCCTCAGCCTCCCAAGTAATTGGGATTACAGGCATGGGCCACCATGCCCGGCTAATTTTGTATTTTTAGTAGAGACGAGGTTTCGCTATGTTAGGCTGGTCTGAACTCCTGACCTCGGGTGAACCACCCGCCTCGGCTTCTCAAAGTGTGGGGATTACAGGAGTGAGCCACCGCGCCCGGCCTGGACTGTGACTTGGAACAAGATAGTTTTTCCTCTTTTGTTTATTTTCCTACTGCCTGCATGATTGCTATTTATTTAAAGAGACGGAGTCTCGCCACGGTGCCCAGGCTGGTCTGGAAGCCCTGGTCTCAAGAGATCCTCCCACCTCGGTCTTCCGAGTAGCTGGGACCACAGAAGCGCGCGCCGTGCACTTTTGATGTTTTCAACTTCCTTCCTAAGCAGAAAGGAGACGGCCCAGCAGCGGATGGTGAAGCTAATCCAATATAGTGAGCTGCCACCAGCGTTTTTAAGTGCATTACATAGTAAGAACGTGGTTCTGCTGGACGTTATGTACACCCAATGCATTTTATCTTTGTCTTCATGCAGGACAGAATGCTTTGACCTCCAAGCTGTTTTAAATCTAGTAGATAAGCCAGGTGAGTAAGTGGTTTACACACATTGAAAGTAACTTTTGAACTGTCTCTTTCATCTGATTTGTAGATCCTGTGTTGCCATAAGCCCTTGGCCCACATTTAAGTGGGAATGCAGCTAGCTTGGATGTCTGAAACTTTGTAGGCGCCTCTGTCTGAATCCTGAACACAGGCACCAGGACTACTGAGAGCTCGTCATCTGTGCAGGATAGCCACACAGCAAACATGTTTGCAAAACTGAAGAAGAAAATTGCAGAAGAGACTGCTGTTGCTCAGAGGCCAGGAGGTGCTACTAGGATCCCACGGTCTGTGAGCAAGGAATCAGTTGCCTCAATGGGAGCTGACTCAGGAGATGACTTTGTAAGTACCTTTACTTAAGAAATAAAGATACTGAATACGACCTTCCTTGTGTCTACCTCAACAGGCTTCCGATGGAAGCAGCTCCAGAGAAGATCTTTCATCCCAGCTTCTGAGAAGGAATGAACAGATACGGAAGTTAGAGGCCAGACTTTCTGGTATGTCTAAGAACTCATAAAAAGCAAACAACTTCTGGTATGTGCGTCACCCTCCTCACCCAAGACTATGCTGAACAGGTCCGAAACTTGCAGAAGATAAAAGAGAAGCTTGAAATTGCATTAGAAAAACACCAGGATTGTACGTATTTTTTTCCTGCTTTTTTCAATCTTTCATATCTCAAATAGAGCCTCTTTGTTAACAGCTTCCATGCGGAAATTTCAAGAGCAGAATGAGACATTCCAAGCCAACAGAGCCAAAATGGCAGAAGGACTGGCTTTGGCATTAGCCAGAAAGGACCAGGTATTTTATATGTGGCACTGCCCAGAACTGGTGGAAACCATACTTTTTTATTGTTTTGTTTTAGGAATGGTCAGAAAAGATGGATCAGCTTGAAAAGGTTAGTTCATCTTTATTTTTGTCTCATTTTTGTGCCTGAGTTGATGTCTTCTTCTTTCAAATAGGAGAAAAATATTCTGACAGCCCAGTTACAGGAAATGAAGAACCAGAGTATGAATCTTTTCCAAAGGAGAGATGAAATGGATGAATTAGAGGGGTTCCAGCAGCAGGAACTAAGTAAAATAAAGCACATGGTATGCATTTTTGTTTTAGTAGCTAAATACTGTAGCCCAATGAAACTTTGTATTTTTGTGTCAGCTTTTAAAAAAAGAAGAAAGTCTAGGGAAAATGGAACAAGAATTGGAGGCACGAACCAGAGAACTTAGTCGTACCCAGGAGGAGTTGATGAACTCCAATCAGATGTCATCAGACTTAAGCCAGAAGCTAGAAGAATTGCAGAGACACTACTCAACGCTGGAAGAGCAGAGGTTCTTGCTTGGTCTGTGGGGCCCTTGGGAAGATTTGTTCATTGTCTGCTTTCTTTTGATGAAGAGATCATGTGATAGCTTCAAAAACAGGTGCAGAAAGTAAGATCACAGCCCTGGAACAAAAGGAACAAGAGCTCCAAGCACTCATTCAGCAGCTTTCCATTGATTTGCAAAAGGTAAGTAGAATATGAGGAGAAGACCTGGATTTTAGTATAGAGTGATCTCTGCTTTCACCTGCAGGTCACTGCTGAAACTCAAGAGAAAGAAGACGTTATCACACATTTGCAAGAGAAGGTTGCATCCTTGGAGAAGAGACTAGAACAGAACTTATCAGGAGAAGAACACTTGCAAGAACTCCTGAAAGAGGTAACTTCTGTTCTCTTTGGGCTGGCTGGTGTTAGTCTTCTTTTACTCTTCTTTCAACTTACAGAAAACACTTGCTGAGCAGAATTTGGAGGATACCAGACAACAGCTCTTGGCAGCCAGAAGCAGCCAGGCTAAGGCCATTAACACCCTGGAGACTCGGGTACTGACCTTACTCCTGGTGTTTCCTAAGTTGAACAGAAAGAATGCTTCTGCTTCCCTCTCAGGTGAGAGAACTGGAGCAGACCTTGCAGGCCTCTGAGGAGCAGCTCCAACAGAGCAAGGGCATTGTGGCTGCCCAGGAAACTCAGATACAGGAGCTCGTAAGTGCTTATTGGAGCTGCTGCATTCCAGGCCCTGACTGACCGTCCTTTGGTCTCCCCGCAGGCTGCCGCCAACCAGGAGAGCAGCCATGTGCAGCAGCAGGCCCTTGCTCTGGAGCAGCAGTTCTTGGAGCGCACCCAGGCGCTAGAAGCCCAGATAGTGGCCCTGGAGAGAACGCGGGCAGCTGACCAGACCACCGCAGAGCAAGGGATGGTGAGTGAAGAGCTAAGAGAGGGTGGGCCCAGCTTCTTTTATATGTGTTCTTCTGAATTGGCAGAGACAACTGGAGCAAGAAAATGCAGCCCTTAAAGAATGCAGGAATGAATATGAACGTTCTTTACAAAATCACCAATTTGAACTAAAGAAGCTGAAGGTATTTATCTAATTGAATCAAAGTTTCATAAAGTTTTGGGGCTCAGTGGTTTTCTGCATTGTAGGAAGAATGGAGCCAAAGAGAAATTGTGAGCGTGGCCATGGCTCAAGCCCTGGAGGAGGTGCGGAAGCAAAGGGAAGAGTTCCAGCAACAGGTGGGCCCTGTTTCACGCTGAGGGGCGATGTCAACCTTCCCTCTTGTTGATTTTTCTCTCCAAGGCAGCTAACCTGACAGCCATAATAGACGAGAAGGAACAGAATCTGCGGGAAAAAACCGAAGTGCTTCTCCAGAAAGAGCAGGAGATTCTCCAGCTGGAGCGAGGTGAGGAGTCGGTCCCTGGCTGAGCCTTCTCTCACAGTGCCCCCTCCCCTCCTCCCCGACCTAGGTCACAACTCTGCCCTGCTGCAGATACACCAGCTGCAGGCCGAGCTGGAGGCCCTGAGGACCCTCAAGGCGGAGGAGGCTGCAGTGGTCGCGGAGCAGGAGGACCTGCTGAGGCTGCGGGGCCCATTGCAGGCCGAAGCACTCTCAGTCAATGAGTCGCACGTAAGTCCCAGCTGCACCTGCATGGGTGCTACCTGGCTCTCAATTTGCTGCTGCCACCTTGTAGGTGACCTCGAGGGCCATGCAGGACCCTGTGTTCCAGCTTCCAACTGCAGGAAGAACACCAAATGGTGAGGTTGGGGCCATGGATCTCACACAGCTACAGAAGGAGAAACAGGACTTGGAGCAGCAACTTCTGGAGAAAAATAAGGTGAGGATGCCTTTTGCATGGCTGTTTCTGTCATTGGCTTTCTGTGGGGTGGGGCTTGTCGCAGACCATAAAGCAGATGCAGCAGCGGATGCTGGAGCTCCGGAAGACTCTGCAGAAGGAGCTGGTGAGTACTCGCATGGGAGCTGGCCCCACTTCTCGGTGTAGCATCTTTCCCACTGGTTTTTCAGAAAATCAGACCCGATAATGAGCTCTTCGAAGTCCGGGAGAAACCTGGACCTGAGATGGCAAACATGGCGCCTTCCGTCACGAATAACACTGACCTGACAGATGCCCGCGAGATCAACTTTGAGTACCTTAAACATGTGGTTTTAAAATTCATGTCTTGTCGCGAATCCGAGGTAAAGGGCTTTTGAGGTGTCTTTTGGGTATTGGCCTATGGCAGCAAAACTTACTGTGTTTCAGGCTTTTCATCTTATAAAAGCTGTGTCAGTGTTGCTGAACTTTTCCCAAGAGGAGGAGAACATGCTCAAGGAAACTCTGGAATATAAGGTAGGGTTCTCTGGTCTACTGTTCCAGCTTCCCATCTCAGAAGCCTTTTCTGTTTCAAATGCAGATGTCATGGTTTGGGTCCAAACCAGCTCCCAAGGGCAGCATCCGGCCGTCTATCTCAAACCCTCGGATACCATGGTCCTAGAGGGGACTACCCAAGGATGGAGCTCCGTGGGTTGACACTTTTTCTGTGAAAAGAACACTGACACACCAGTCTGGGTGGGTTTTTAATCACTGTAACTGCAGTATTTTGTACAAGTGTCTAAACATTGTTTACAAGACTAAGGCCCACTTCCCTGCAGGCTGACCTGAACCTCAGGGGGTAGCTGATCCTGTCATTCTGGTCACCAAACAGGAGGGTCCTGGCACTACCCAGATTTCCACAGTGCTGCTAATATCCCAGCTCCAGCCAGCACCCCATCTGCACCTGAATCCTCTAACTTCACGGTAGCACTTACAGCTGAAGCCATCAGCATCTGGCAGGCACACCTGAGTCACCATGTAGCGCTGCTACTGGAGGTAGAGACGGCCCTTTGAGATGGTGCCCAGCAGGCCAAACCCACCTGCCTCTGCCAGGAACAGCCAACTCCATGGGAACTCTATGGGAGTGGCTTTTAAAAATTCAGATGAGTTAGAAGCTTTTTATCCCTTCCTCTCAAGAAAATATTCTTTCACCCTGTCTCTCAAACCACCTAGAACTTTAGAGGATCCATCTTTAAGGGTCGGTGTGGATGAATGAGAAAATGCACCTTTCTGACAGTATCTCCACTTTACTTAAGAAAACTAGCAAATATATGAAAAGACCCTTAGTACCAAATACACTCAATTGCCTTTTTAATGAATGTACTTGTCTTGGATAGGTTGCTGGTAAACCATTTTAAACTATTTTTTATAGCTGAAGTTCTTCACTACTATAAACATGTCTTCTGTACTATAAAATCCATTTAACTGGTGTTCTTAAAATCAGAGCGTCCAGAGGAAATTCTTCCTAAAACTAGGATTCCTGTTCCTTTGTCTTCTCACTCGCACTCTGGCACTGCTCCCTCTGAAGTGCAGTGGGATCTCGTGTGCTTTGTCTTGATTCTGTGCTGCGCTGCCGCTGGGCGATGCAGACCACCTGTCTTCTACTGAAGGACAGTCCGCTGTCTCCAGTGGGGGCAGCAGCTGTCCCCCAGCCTCGATGGAGACACTGGGGCAGTCTGCCTTGTCTGTGGAGCTGCTCTCTCTCCCTCATCCCACCCCAAATACTTAAAATGACACTACACCCAGACGGCGCCCAGCTGGCTGCAGCACTTGTAGCATGCACATGACTCTGGTAGTAACCAACAAAAACTTGTTTTATGGATTCCTCGTTTACTGAGGAAAGGGAACATGCTGGTTCTGGAAAAGCCACAATATTGAATCTAAAAGGAAACCGTTTATTGTTTGATGAAAGTTTCACTGGTTAAATAAAAAACTAAATTAATAACTGGAGCCTCTAAATTTATTATCCATTATCCAGTGATGGAAAGTTGTATTTCTCAATCATGCTTAGGGCCAAAATAGGTATATAAAATGTGTCACAGAAAAACACGCATTTGCAACGTTAACCTAACGAAATTTCCATGAAGAACCAAGTCAGGGCAGCATCTCCTTAGTCCCAGCTCAGGCTCTCTGCCTTCCAGAGGCCGCTTCTCCAGTGACTAACCTCCTCCTCTGGCTCCTCCTTGCAGACAGTTATCCCTTGTTTAGAACACGAATTTCCATTTACCTGGTGGGAACACGAAACAGGAGTCTCTTCTGTTCTGCAAGTTTGATGGGTAAGAGGTAGCCTTTTTTCAAAGTAGGATTTCCTTTTTCAACTGTTCCAGGAAAGAATCTCTAAGACTGGGTAGCTCACAGCCAGCCAAAGGCAGCTACATTTCCACAGAAGCCCATCCGCTGCCTCCGTGGCTTCTCCAGCCATTGAACTGGTCCCACACGCACCCCAGGCCCCACTCCTCGGCAGTTTCAGGTGTAGCTGTGGGGCCCGTTCCTAGGTCTGTACTCACTTTAGGGAGGCTTCACTGACTAGGCTTTCCTCCTGCATGTTGAATTTCCTTCAGCTTTAAGAGGAAGAGTGGAATAAATATTCTAAGTGATTTAATGCACTTTGACTTGTATAAAACTTTCTGTGTTAGCGACGGTATCTATAGCCCTTTATACGAGCGATGGATCTTGAGCTCTCCTTCCATGTTGTAAATAGGGATTGTATTCTTGAAAACTGCTGTAGCAAATTCATCTGTGGTGCAATACACTTTTTGATTAAAGCTCTTCAATCCAGATGCAACTACAATGGATTTTACTAGTTTGGTGTGTCAGTATTTCTTTGACTCATTAAATCTGGTATTTTGTGTCTCATATTTAACACTCCAAGGCCAACCTCAAGGGCTAGAGAATGTTTGTCTTTCTTT